TGTGGGTGTAGAACAGAAAAATAGGAGGGGGCAACCCAGAGGCCTCCTGCTCTCCAGGAAGGAATGGATGCTGGACAGGTCCAGGGTGGAGGCAGAGGGAGTGAGGGGCCCTTGGGGGAACATCTGTCCTAGAGGGCTTGATTTCCAGGCTGCCCACCCCACTCCTACCCCTAATCTGGTGTTCCTCACCTGCCTCCAGGAAGTCCTCACCTGAGGTCTGCAGCGGGTGTGCCAAGCGCCAGCCCCACATCACCTGCTCCCAGGCCTGCCCAGGGGATGGGTCCTGTGGCCAGTACCCTCGGGGTCAGCTTGACCCAGACCCAGCCCAGAACCTGTCCCATGGCCCCAGGAGGACAGGATGGTCAGGGAAGCCCAAGGGATGAGCCCTTTTGTCCACAAGCTTCCCTCTGACATGGGCAGGCTGCTTGTGCGACCCCACAGCCCCCACCTCTCATGAACAATGGGAATGGGGCAGGCCCCTCGATGCTGGGCTGGATCCTCCCGCCCCTAAGCAGGTGCACTCTGTCCCCTTTGAGAAGAGACCAAGGGATACAAGTGCTGGGTCCTGGCGGGGTGCCCCTCCTCCCTGCCTGTGGGGGTCTCATTACTGCCTCCTGCCCCCACCACAAACACCCCCTAGAGAGGCCTTCGGAGGCAGGTACTGAGCCCTGGGGCCAGGGTGCCAGGAGCCCAGTGGCAGGTCTTGGGTGACTGCTGGCCCTGGGGCAATGGTGAGAAAGCCAGGCAGGCAGCTGCAGGAAGGAGCTGAGGAGAAAGGCGGCAGAGCCTCAAAAGCTGCTGGCGGCCGGGCACAGTGGCTCACACCTGGAATCCCAGCACTTTGGGAGGCCGAGGCGGGCGGATCACGAGGTCAGGAGATCGAGACCATCCTGGCTAACACGGTGAAACCCCCGTCTCTACTAAAAAATAGAAAAAATGAGCCAGGTGTGGTGGCAGACGCCTGTAGTCCCAGCTACTCGGGAGGCTGAGGTAGGAGAATGGCGTGAACTTGGGAGGCGGAGCTTGCAGTGAGCTGAGATTGCGCCACTGCGCTCCAGCCTGGGCGACAGAGCGAGATTACGTCTCAAAAAAACCAAAACTGCTGGCCCCTCCAGAGGGTCCAGGATACTGAGCTCCTGAGCCTGGGATCCACGCGCATGTGGTCTGTCTGCACACTGGCACCGCAGAAGGGTTGGCAGGCGGGCAGGCATGGCTGGAGACCCCGCTCAGATGAGGCGGCCACTCCAGGGCAGTGCCATGCTGGACAGAAGGGACTGCCTTGGAAGTGGGACAGACCCCAGACCCTTGGGGTGGGGGCCCTGCAGGGGAGGCCTTGAGGAGGCGCCGGGTCTACAGGCCCCTGTGTGCTCACATCCCAGCCCCCGGGGAGAGGTGGGAGTGGGTGGGCGCACCCAGCTCCCCTGTCCAGGCTCGTCCCCCTTGTTGGGGCAGCCCTCAGCAAGTGGGGGGCTGGTTCCAGGCACAAGAAGTGAGGCCAGGGAGGAAGCCCTGCCTGTGTTCAGCCCAGTTGTGCCCCAACTCAGGTGGGCTTCCATGAGGGACAGCCTCTGGGAGGGTGGGGGTTTGTGGGCCAGGGCTGGAGAGCTGCCTGGCTGTGCTAAAAATACCGGGCATGCTGCAGACAGGTGCCAGTCTGGGGCACAGGCTACCCTGTCTCAGGCTGATGGCCTTGGCACTCCACCCCACTGCCCCTGTGACGCGGGGGCCGCCAAGGCTTGGTCTTGATTCCCAGAGGCCCTGCTGGTGACCTCCCCGACATCTCTGCCCTCTGCCCATCCCCCCAAGGGCAAGATTTGCCAAAGCACAGGACACATTGGCTCACACATGGGGCACCCTGCCCCTGTCTTTTTGGAAAGGTCCAATGGCATATGGCCAGCGGGTCGGGCAGGTGTGGCCGCTGGCCTGGGCTAAGCTGGCTGTGGCTGAGAGTCTGGGCGCAGAGACAGAAGGCGCCCCCTGCTGCAGAAGGATCACAGTGTGGGCTCATGGCATTGGCTTTTTTGCGGTCCCAAGTCCTTCATCTCCATTGCCGGGCCCATCTCGGGGGTCGGCAGATGCGTGTCCCCTACTAGCAAAGACCTCCAGTCGGTTCTGCGGCTGCCTGTGATGAGCCCTGCTCTGGCTAAGTGGAGGTGTTTGGCAGGGAGGAGTCCCCGGCTTAGTGTGATTCCAGCTGTGGCCGATTCTGGTGGGATCCTGGCAAGGAGGAGGTTGCGTGTGGATCTGGTGGAGGTGGACGGCCTGGCAGGGGGTGGGGTCTGCAACCCTAAGGAGCAGTGCCCCTCTCACTTGTCCCCCCGCCAGCAGACTGCTGCGTCGGCCTCCCCGGCCTGTGCCATTCTGTGGCGAAGGTCCCTGTGTAGAGGAGGCTGGAGTGGGGGAGCTCAGCCCAGGCCATGCCTCACCCTTCTTGGGTGCTCCATGGGCAAAAGCTGAGGTCAGTTTGTGGATCCTGGGAGCAGGAACCCTGCAGAGCCTGCCCCCCAGCTGGTGGCAGAGCAGGCAGTGGGGAGCTGCTGGGGCAGGAGGGAGTGACCTCCCTCCAAGACAGCCCCCAGTGGGGATGGGAGGGTCTGCAGAGATCTGGAGAGTCAAGTGTCATGACCCAGGTGGGGCCATGGAGCTGGGCTGGCCGGTGGAACTGTGTCCACCTGGACATGCTCTGGGTGAGGCGCAGTCAGCGCTGGGATGGCTAGAAGCGGCCTGTGCTGGGCGGGTCCTCGGGACACAGGGGCTGCCGCTGTCACAGAAGCCTGGCACAGATTCTCTCTGGTTCTTATGTTTCATTCATGCAGCCATTCAGTCAAAGCTGAAGCTGGTGGGGTCCTGGCCAAACAGGACGCAGCAGTGCACCACCTGGGGGCTGCCCTCAGAGGCCCCGCGAGGGGAATAGTGCCACAGGGGCCCATGGGGAGGGCCTGTGGGTCACCCTGGGTGGTGGGTGGGCTCCTGGCTCCGCGGGGCCTCCGAGGGCAAGGTGGGGTTTCTCTGGCTGCCGGCTGTGGAAGCCGCTCATGCGGAGGCCCAGCCGGGAGGCTGCAGGAGGCCGTGGGGAGGGCAGAGCCAGCTGCCTTCCCTGATGGCTGTGGAGCTGCCCACGGGACCCCTCTCCTTGTCTGGGGCTCACTGGTGCCACAGGAAAAGGAAGCCCCGGTGCTGGAGCCTGCCCTGGCCCAGGCCTTGGTGCACATCTCGGCAGCGTCACCCGACAGGTGAGGGAGGCAGCGTCACCCGACAGGTGAGGCCTCTGGACAGATGAGGCCATGTGGGGTTTCCCTGAAGAAGCAGAGCCCGGCTGCTGGGTGGGGGCTCCTCTTAGTCACTGACAGGGAGAGCTGTGCTTGTAAAACATCCACCCATTCCTGTGGAAGCTCTCGCGGTCCTGGGCAGGGTGAGGAGGGAGCATTGGAGAGGCCAAGCTGGCCAGGAAGTTTGTGCCCCTGAGAATTAGAGGGAGTCCTGTGCTCCAACTCGCAGCCGGGGCACGGATCGGGGGCACGGATCGGGAGCCCAGCCCTGCAGGCAGAGCCTCTGCACTGGACTCAGTCTCCGGAGTGGGGCTGGGCTCCTCACCGGGCCTTGCTCGGGGGACAACCTGTGGGGCTCAGGCCCCTGAGTCAGAGCAGGAGTCGGGGGCTTTGCTGTGGCCCCTCCTCACTGCTCACCTGCAGCCTCTCCCGGGCCAGGGTGTCTCCTGAACTGGCCTGAGATGCAAAGCACTGGGTTGCAGTGCTGCCCAGGTGGAGGGCTGGCCTGTGAGGCCCAGGCTGGCCTGTGTCCTGGAGTTGGCAGGGCCCCCTCCCATCCTCAGCCACATCCACCCAGTCTCAGGGGTCCCTCCAGCCTCCTGGGACTGCCGTGTCCCCCACCTCTGCTTCAGGCAGTGTTCCTGGGCTGCCTCCTTCCCTGGCCATGGGGTCCTAGTGGTTTAATGAAAATTGAGTGGTGGCCCTCCCCTCCCCGCCAGGCTGGAGTGTAGTGGTGCGATCACAGCCAGCTGTAGCCTCCACCTTCTGATTTTCCCTCTTAATGTTCACATCCATTCTTCTTGTTAACGAGACTGTGCTGAAGCCCAGCATGGTGGAGAGAGGCAGCCCACGGTGACTCACGTCTGCAGAGTGAGCTCTCGGGGGTCAGCGCCCAGACTGGGGATTAGCAGTCCTGGGCCTCGAGCCCTGTGGCTGACTCCATCCCTGCCTCCGGCAGCCTGGATTTGCACCTTTGTATAAACGGAGCCGCCTGGCATGGCGTTTGCACTTGGCTACTTCCCTCCATCTGCTGGTGAGCTCTGGCTTGTGCTCTGTGTGGCGAGTGGGTCCCTGCTTGGTTGGGACTCAGCCCCGCTTCAGGACCCCGTGGCCACTGAGGACCCAGGAACCTGCCTCTGCTCGAGTATCCGGCCTCTGTCGTGAGTGCCTTGCGTGGCCAGGGCCACTTTTCCAGAGAAGGCTCTGTGGTGCTGTGTGGCCTCGCTGCACTGTCCCTGACGTGCAGGGCCCAAAGCTGGTGTCCCCCAGGAGCAGTGTCTGGGGACAGATGCCTCCTGGTCCCGCTGGCCGATGCCTGCTGGTCTTGTACGGCGCCTGCATCGTGTTTGCCGTTTTTCTGTTGGGTTGTCTGACGTTTTCGTGTGGATCATAGGAGTTCCTCGCCCTGTGTGGACACGAGTCCTCTGAGGGACGCGTGTCACGGTGTCTGCTCACTTGCCACTGCCCGTCCAACCATGTGAGTGTCTCGGGGGACGGCAGCTCTTACTTGCCCGGCCCACCATGGACCCCTCTGCCCACAGGTCCCGAGCAGCCCCGCCCAACATGGACCCAGACCCCCAGGCGGGCGTGCAGGTGGGCATGCGGGTGGTGCGCGGCGTGGACTGGAAGTGGGGCCAGCAGGACGGCGGCGAGGGCGGCGTGGGCACGGTGGTGGAGCTTGGCCGCCACGGCAGCCCCTCGACACCCGACCGCACAGTGGTCGTGCAGTGGGACCAGGGCACGCGCACCAACTACCGCGCCGGCTACCAGGGCGCGCACGACCTGCTGCTGTACGACAACGCCCAGATCGGTGCGCGCCAAGGGCAGGCGGGACGGGCAGGAGGAACGCCCCTCTGACCCCACCCCACCCCCAGGCGTCCGGCACCCCAACATCATCTGTGACTGCTGCAAGAAGCACGGGCTGCGGGGGATGCGCTGGAAGTGCCGTGTGTGCCTGGACTACGACCTCTGCACGCAGTGCTACATGCACAACAAGCATGAGCTCGCCCACGCCTTCGACCGCTACGAGACCGCTCACTCGCGCCCGTGAGTCCCGGGCCGCACCGGCTCCTGTGCGGTCTGAGAGCTTTATTTGTGAACCCTCTTGCAGTGTCACACTGAGTCCCCGCCAGGGCCTCCCGAGGATCCCACTAAGGGGCATCTTCCAGGGAGCGAAGGTGGTGCGAGGCCCCGACTGGGAGTGGGGCTCACAGGATGGTGAGTGGAGGCAGAGGGGCGGGGTCAGGGCTCCTTAGCCTGCTGGGGGGGCCTCTTTCCCCAGGAGGGGAAGGGAAACCGGGCCGTGTGGTGGACATCCGTGGCTGGGATGTGGAGACAGGCCGGAGTGTGGCCAGCGTGACGTGGGCTGATGGTACCACCAATGTGTACCGTGTGGGCCACAAGGGCAAGGTGGACCTCAAGTGTGTGGGCGAGGCAGCGGGCGGCTTCTACTACAAGGACCACCTCCCAAGGCTCGGTATGAGGCTGTCACACTGACTCCATCAGCCCCTGCCTGAGGCCTGGTCTGCCACCCTCCGCAGGCAAGCCGGCGGAGCTGCAGCGCAGGGTGAGTGCTGACAGCCAGCCCTTCCAGCACGGGGACAAGGTCAAGTGTCTGCTGGACACTGATGTCCTGCGGGAGATGCAGGAAGGCCACGGCGGCTGGAACCCCAGGATGGCGGAGGTGAGCCGCCCCGCCGTGGAGCCCTGTGTGCCCGACCCAGCCACAGCTCCATGACCCGCCACAGTTTATCGGACAGACGGGCACCGTGCATCGTATCACGGACCGCGGGGACGTGCGCGTGCAGTTCAACCACGAGACGCGCTGGACCTTCCACCCCGGGGCGCTCACCAAGGTGCCGGGGGGGCTGGGCTGCGCCTCATCTGCAATGGGCAGGTTAGGGCCTCCCTCTGTTCCAGGACACCAGGAAGGCAGGACAGCTTCGTGGGCGGGAGGGAGGCGGCTGGGCTAAGATGCTCCTGGTTAGTGCTGTATGGGGGCCGATGGGGGTGGCGGGGGCCCCTCACGCCCCTCTTTGTCGCTCAGCACCACTCCTTCTGGGTGGGCGACGTGGTCCGGGTCATCGGCGACCTTGACACAGTGAAGCGGCTGCAGGCTGGGCATGGCGAGTGGACGGACGACATGGCCCCTGTGAGTCCCCCTGCCACCCCCGCCGCTAGCGCCAGCCTGCTGTGACCCCCTCCCCTCCCCGCAGGCCCTGGGCCGCGTCGGGAAGGTGGTGAAAGTGTTTGGAGACGGGAACCTGCGTGTAGCAGTCGCTGGTCAGCGGTGGACCTTCAGCCCCTCCTGCCTGGTGGCCTACCGGCCCGAGGAGGATGCCAACCTGGACGTGGCCGAGCGCGCCCGGGAGAACAAAAGTGCGGCACAGCTCAGGCGGCCAGTGGGAGGTCTGGCCACCACTAACCTCAGCCCTGCCCCCAGGCTCACTGAGCGTGGCCCTGGACAAGCTTCGGGCCCAGAAGAGTGACCCAGAGCACCCGGGAAGGCTGGTGGTGGAGGTGGCGCTGGGTAACGCAGCCCGGGCTCTGGACCTGCTGCGGAGGCGCCCAGAGCAGGCAAGCTCCTGACCCCGTCCTCCCATACTGGCGCCAGGGACTCACCTGCTGGCACTCTTGGCAGGTGGACACCAAGAACCAAGGCAGGACCGCTCTGCAAGTGGCTGCCTACCTGGGCCAGGTGGAGTTGATACGGCTGCTGCTACAAGCCAGGGCGGGCGTGGACCTGCCGGACGACGAGGGCAACACGGCACTGCACTACGCGGCCCTGGGGTGAGGCCTGGGAGGGGCCCGGCCGGCGGGGCCGCCCTCCCTCTCCCACTTCCTCTCCTGTCAGGAACCAGCCCGAGGCCACCAGGGTGCTCCTGAGTGCTGGGTGCCGGGCGGACGCCATCAACAGCACCCAGAGCACAGCACTGCACGTGGCCGTGCAGAGGGGCTTCCTGGAGGTGGTGCGGGCCCTGTGTGAGCGCGGCTGTGACGTCAACCTGCCCGTGAGTGCTGCTCCCTGGCCTGGGTGCCCCCTCCCCCAGGTGACCACTGACTCCGCCCCAGCAGGACGCCCACTCGGACACGCCCCTGCACTCCGCCATCTCGGCGGGCACTGGAGCCAGCGGCATTGTCGAGGTCCTCACGGAGGTGCCAAACATCGATGTTACCGCCACCAACAGCCAGGGTTTCACCCTGCTGCACCATGCCTCCCTCAAGGGTCACGCGCTGTGAGTGTGGGGTGGGCACACAGCTGCAGCCGCCAGGTCCCAGACCAACCTCCCTGCTCCACAGAGCTGTGAGAAAGATTCTGGCTCGGGCGCGGCAGCTGGTGGACGCCAAGAAGGAGGACGGCTTCACGGCGCTGCATCTGGCTGCCCTCAACAACCACCGCGAGGTGGCCCAGATCCTCATCCGGGAGGTGCGGACGCGGCCCAGTCCTGCCCAAGGACCCCTGGGCTGAGCCCGTCCCCACCCCTCCCCAGGGCCGCTGTGACGTGAACGTGCGCAACCGGAAGCTGCAGTCCCCGCTGCATCTCGCCGTGCAACAGGCCCACGTGGGGCTGGTGCCGCTACTGGTGGACGCTGGGTGCAGTGTCAACGCCGAGGACGAGGAGGGGGACACAGCCCTGCACGTGGCGCTGCAGCGTCATCAGCTGCTGCCCCTGGTGGCTGATGGGGCCGGGGGGGACCCAGGGCCCTTGCAGCTGCTGTCCAGGGTGAGGAAGTGTGGCGTGGGGTGCTGGAGAGGTCCGGAAGAGGTGCCCTTGCCTTGTATTTTAGACATGGGGCGCCGGCTGCTGGGGCTGCCAGGTGCCAGGAGACGCCTCCCTCGGGCCTGCCCCGGCGCCCGCCCTCACCGGCGTCTGTCCTGCCGCCCAGCTACAGGCCTCGGGCCTCCCCGGCAGCGCGGAGCTGACGGTGGGCGCGGCGGTCGCCTGCTTCCTGGCGCTGGAGGGCGCCGACGTGAGCTACACCAACCACCGCGGTCGGAGCCCGCTGGACCTGGCCGCCGAGGGTCGCGTGCTCAAGGCCCTTCAGGGCTGCGCCCAGCGCTTCCGGTGAGTCCGTGGACGGCGGGGATGGGGTCCGGGGCCCCTCTCAAGCCGCCTCCTCCCCCTGCAGGGAGCGGCAGGCGGGCGGGGGCGCGGCCCCGGGCCCCAGGCAAACGCTCGGGACCCCCAACACCGTGACGAACCTGCACGTGGGCGCCGCGCCGGGGCCCGAGGCCGCTGAGTGCCTGGTGTGCTCCGAGCTGGCGCTGCTGGTGCTGTTCTCGCCGTGCCAGCACCGCACCGTGTGTGAGGGTGAGTGGGGGGCCCCGGGGTGGGGAGGCCCGGGCCGCAGCCAACCGCGCTCTCCTCTTCGCAGAGTGCGCGCGCAGGATGAAGAAGTGCATCAGGTGCCAGGTGGTCGTCAGCAAGAAACTGCGCCCAGGTGGGTGAGGCTCTGCGCCCCCAACACGCCTCCTCCCAGCTCACACCCGTCCCCCACCCCGCAGACGGCTCTGAGGTGGCGAGCGCCGCCCCCGCCCCCGGCCCGCCGCGCCAGCTGGTGGAGGAGCTGCAGAGCCGCTACCGGCAGATGGAGGAACGCATCACCTGCCCCATCTGCATCGACAGCCACATCCGCCTCGTGTTCCAGTGCGGCCACGGCGCATGCGCCCCCTGCGGCTCCGCGCTCAGCGCCTGCCCCATCTGCCGCCAGCCCATCCGCGACCGCATCCAGATCTTCGTGTGAGCCGCGCCGTCCGCCGCGCCCGAGCTGCCTTCGCGTGCCCCCGCCCTGTGTTTTATAAAAAGAAAGATTCTCGGACGTTGCCTCTGCTGTCTGCCTGGGGGACCGGG